TCTAATTTGGGTACCTTTTCAAATGCTATTCAGTCTTGAATTTCCATTCAATGGTTCCCCAGAGCAAAAATGCCCTAGCTAGTGAAGCACTAATGGGAAATGGGGAGAAGGGAAGGAGACCTCATAGAGTCTCAGCCTACTCTGTTCTCATTCTTGCAGCTCTCTCTTCCCGTTTCGATATTTCTTCAGGAAGAGCAGCCACTCTTGAGCCTTCCAAATGCAGCGCTGGAAAGAGGATCATCTCTTGTAGTGACTCCTCCCGAGCCATTCTTCCTCCAACTCTATCCTTTTCTTATGACACTTCAGTCGTGGGGAATGAGGTCCCCATGCTGAGTCCTCTGTGGTTTTATCGTGTCCTTTGCCCCTTTATAATAGATTTTTTCCCCCAATTTAAAACATTAAGAATGGAACTTTCTAAAATGTTCATGTCCTGAGGGCCGGTTTAGGCCTTTTGTCTTCGGCACTTAGGATCCTAATGACAATAAATTATTTATGAAGAGTTATTGATTGAATTTAGTGGAATAGAGTAAAAGAGAACAAATGCTTCCCTCAAGATACAGAGAAAATGCATGAAACTTCCCTAGGTCTACCTGGTTACTATTCACAGGATCACTTTGGGTAGGTGAGTTTGTGCCAGAGGTTAGGGAATGGGGTCTTTCAAGACTCACTGTCCTGAGCCCTGCTCACCCAAGAGACCTCTTCCCCAGTTCCAGTTTGGCCCCAAATGGTTGCCTCTCCATAGACAAAATGTTTCCCACCTCTCTATCCCTTTAACTGTTTGACAGTAATGCAGATTCGTTTATCAGATTAACTGGAAGTCAATCCAGGTTGGCACCCCTGGAGAAGGCCTGGCCACCTGAGCTGCCTTCAACTAAAGGACTGATCTGTAATAGACACTTTAGCCTCATGTGGCCGTGGAGAACCAAAATGATCTATGGAAATGTAGGGAAACTCATTTTAGCTCACAACAAAGGAGTCACTTTTTACCTGTTAGAGATGTCCAATATTAGAATGGGCTACCTCATAAGGTAATGAGCCTTGTCACCCAAATGCTTTAAACAGAAGCCATCATCTGTCACATGCCAGAGGGTGCCCCTCAAGAGTGGGAGAGCAGGGGCTGAACTGCTGAGTTCCCGCTGCGTCCTGTTGCTATGCTGCCTGCACCCTTGGTGGGGAGAAGAGAAGAGGTGGACTGCTGCGGAGGACCTGGCAAACAAGGACCCAGGTCTTGAGGGGATGGGGGCTGATGGGGAAACCCCACGTAGAGACATCTCCCCACTGTGTTTCAGATGCCTATGGCGTCCCCTCAAACCCTGGTCCTCTATCTGCTGGTCCTGGCAGTCACTGAAGCCTGGGGCCAGGAGGCAGTCATCCCAGGCTGCCACTTGCACCGTGAGTACCTCTGGGACCGGAGGGCTAGGAGCGCGCCGTCTACTGCTTGCCTATCTCCTTCTAGCCTTCAATGTGACAGTGCGAAGTGACCGCCAAGGCACCTGCCAGGGCTCCCACGTGGCACAGGCCTGTGTGGGCCACTGTGAGTCCAGCGCCTTCCCTTCTCGGTACTCTGTGCTGGTGGCCAGTGGTTACCGACACAACATCACCTCCGTCTCTCAGTGCTGCACCATCAGTGGCCTGAAGAAGGTGAGGAGGGCCCGGGCCCGGTGGATGGACGCGGGACTGCAGCACGGACTCCCCTCTCCCGCAGGTCAAAGTACAGCTGCAGTGTGTGGGGAGCCGGAGGGAGGAGCTCGAGATCTTCACGGCCAGGGCCTGCCAGTGTGACATGTGTCGCCTCTCTCGCTACTAGCCCATCCTCTCCCCTCCTTCCTCCCCTGGGTCACAGGGCTTGACGTTCTGGTGGGGGAAACCTGTGTTCAAGATTCAAAAACTGGAAGGAGCTCCAGCCCTGATGGTTACTTGCTATGGAATTTTTTTAAATAAGGGGAGGGTTGTTCCAGCTTTGATCCTTTGTAAGATTTTGTGACTGTCACCTGAGAAGAGGGGAGTTTCTGCTTCTTCCCTGCCTCTGCCTGGCCCTTCTAAACCAATCTTTCATCATTTTACTTCCCTCTTTGCCCTTACCCCTAAATAAAGCAAGCAGTTCTTGAATTTCTCTCTTTATTAAGTCTACCCCCAGCCAC